GAGCAGCTTCCCCGCTGGGCCACGCTGACTCTGGGGAGGCGGGCGGGGCGAGACCACTTCTGGGGAGGACGCCCAATCTGGGGACTTTCTCTAGGTGCCCGGGGAGAAGGCGGCGCAGCAGCAAAGCCCTGGAGGGCCCAGTGGCGGAAACAGACGGACCCCTCGCAGCCTCCCGCCGACAGCGGCCCTGCCCAGGTCTCCAGGCTTCGATGCCTTCGTTGCTTTGTGCGGCGCACCCGCCTACGTCAGTTCCCAGTATTTAAACAAAACGTGTTCCTAGCTACGCAGCGCCAGGCAACCAGGCGGTTCCCACGCTTCCCCGAGTGGCACACCCTCCGCGCAGCCCACGCGGCCTCCCCACGCCCAGCTCCCGCCGGCCCCGCCTCGCGTCGTCCTTCGCCCCGCCCCCGTTGCCGCCCCCCCCGCCCGCACACTGCCCACCTGGCGTTGTCTTCACCCCGCTTACACGCCGCTCGCTTCGCTCTGGTAGTCGCCCACCTCGCGCTGCCCTTCTCGCTTCAGTCTTCGCCCTGCCCACCCACCGCCCACCTCGCGCCAGTCTTCGCCCCGCCCATTCACCGCCCGCCTCGCGTCAGTCTTCGCCCCGCCCAACCACCGCCCGCTTCGCGTCGGTCTTCACCCCGCCCACTCGCCGTTCGCCTCGCGCCTTCGCCCCTCCGCCGTTGTCGCCCCGCCCCTTCTTGCGTCCAGTCTTTGCCCCGTCCCTCGCCGTCGCCCCGTCCACACGCCGTCAGCTTCGCGTCTGTCCTCGCCCCGCCCACCTACCGCCCCCCTCGGGCCTTCGCCCCTCCGCCGTCGTTGCCCCGCCCGCCTTGCACCCCGTCTTCGTCCCGCCCCGCGCCGTGGCCCCGCCCACACGCCGTCAGCTTCGCGTCTGTCCTCGCCCCGCCCTGCATCATCGCCCCGCCCTGCATCATCGCCCCGCCCACACGCCGCCTGCCAGGCGTGAGTCTTCCTCCCGCTCTGCGCCGTCGCCCCGCCCACACGCCGCCACCCTCGCGTCAGTTGTCGCTCCGCGCCTGCGCCCGTTGTCTCCCTGCTCGCTCCGGGTCCCGGCGCCGCGCCATGTGGGCTGCGGCGGGCGGGCTGTGGCGCTCCCGCGCGGGTCTCCGGGCCCTGTTCCGTAGCCGCGATGCTGCGCTATTTCCAGGCTGCGAGCGGGGACTTCACTGCTCTGCTGTCTCCTGCAAGAACTGGCTCAAGAAATTTGCCTCGAAAACCAAGTAATGCGGCGGGGGCGGTGTCCCTGGGCGCGTCACTAACATAATGCTTATTTTCTCCCCAAAGAAAAAAGGTTTGGTATGAAAGTCCTTCCTTGGGTTCTCACTCGGTGAGTATAAGCCATGAGCCACTTTATAATCTGCCCTTGGGGTGTGCTCTTCTTCCTGATGGAGACTTACAAACCATCCAAGTTGGAATTCCTCATGAGGAGCACCTCAAAGAAAACCAGGAAGGAAGACCATGCGCGCCTGAGGGCCCTGAACGGCCTCCTCTATAAGGCACTGACAGACCTGCTGTGTACCCCTGAAGTGAGTCAGGAGCTGTATGACCTTAACGTGGAGCTCTCCAAGGTAGGCTGTGTGGCCAAAGAGAAGAAATGGGTAAAAAGTGACCTGTGGAGGGGCGGGGTCTCAGGTTTCCCTGACTCCAGACTTCTCAGCCTGCCGAGCGTACTGGAAGACAACGCTCTCTGCTGAGCAGAACGCACACATGGAGGCTGTCCTGCAGAGAAGTGCCGCGCACATGAGGTGATGACCTTTGCTTTCTGAATGTACTTGCTAGCTGTGAGGGTCTGTGCGTTCTGTCTCCTAGGCACCTTTTGATGTCCCAGCAGACCCTGAGGAATGTGCCACCGATAGTGTTTGTTCAAGACAAGGGAAATGCAGCTCTAGCTGAGGTAAGGTTTTCAAAAAAACTTTTTAAAATTTACTAACGGGTTTACCCTCTGTGTTCCTCTGTAGCTTGATCAGTTACTGGCAGTCGCAGACTTTGGACCCCGGGATGAAAGAGACAACTTTGTACAAAATGATTTCAGGTGACGCATGTGGACATATGTTTTGATTCCCTTGCTTGGTGTGAAGCCTCTTCTTCCTTCCCAGGGACCCTGATGCCCCACAACCCTGCGGCACCACAGAGCCGACCACAAGCTCCAGTCTGTGTGGGATCGATCATGAGGCGCTCAACAAGCAGATTATGGAGTACAAAAGGAGGAAAGATAAAGGGCTCGGGGGCCTGGTGTGGCAGGGGCAGGTGGCTGAGCTGACAACGCAGATGAAAAAGGGAAGGAAGAGGGCCAAGCCCCGCCTGGAGCAGGACAGCTCCCTCAAGAGTTACCTGTCAGGCGAGGAGGTTGAAGATGACCTGGACCTGGTTGGTGCCCCGGAGTACGAATGCTATGCCCCGGACACAGAGGAGTTGGAGGCAGAGAGAGGAGGTGGCAGAACAGAGGATGGCCACAGCTGCGGAGCAAGCAGGGAGTAGATGGAGAGGCTCTGCCCATCCCACATTTGCAGGGAAAAGCATTGGCACGCAACGCAGCATGTGGCTTCATTGAGGCAGTTGATGGAGTTAAACCATCTGCTCTTCTGCTACTTCAACATTTTCTAGCTTTTCCGTGTATCTAAACACAATTTGCTACACAAGTCACTGTTTTTTTTTCCATGCACTGTGTGTAATTTAAAAATTAAATGGCCATCTTATCACAGATTCTCACAAAAAGAAAATGGTAAAATAGTGTCTCTGAGATGCTGGCATGGCCACCTCCACCTGCAGAGCCCTGCCAGGTGCCAGTGAGTGCTTGGCCCGAGGGGTCAGGCCACAGCAGTGGCCGGGGTAAGAACTGAACCTGCAAACCTGGGGAGAACAGAGGGTCCCCAGAGCCTCCCAACCCCCTGGAGCTGGGCTCCGTCCCTGGGGCTGCTGGGCTGGCACGTGGCGCCGGGGGCTCCATCCCTGGGGCTGCTGGGTCGGCACGTGGCGCCGGGGGCTCCGTCCCTGACTGGCCTCTTCACAGCTTTGTGCAGCAGGCTCCACCTTCTGGTTCAGGCCAAGGTTGGGCAGAAAGTGAGTTGGGTTTGCTGGGGCTTCCTGGGCGACCCCGGCTCTGACCGTGGTTCCATCACGCCTGAAGTAGTAACACTTTTCCCTTGGTGCCCGTGGCCAGCTAGTGTATTTTCTAATCCATCCAAAGGTGAAACAGACTTGGTCTTTGCCTTCTGAAGAGTGTGCGACTCTGAGTCATACTGAATTCTTTGTGTCACCTCCGACGCAAAGATTCGTTTTGCTGTTTATCAGAAGAGAAAACACAGATTCCATACCTTGTCAGCTCCTATTTAGTTCGGCTTCCCTCTTAATGTCCCAGCCCCTGTGAGCTGTCAGGTTCTAAATTCAGAATTCTCTCAATTCTGTCAGGTTCTGCACTACGAGTCAGTGTCATCCCTCCAAGCCCTGGCTCTCTGCCAGTGCAGCAGGGCTGTGAGAATCAAGACGGCACAGGGAAGGCATCTGTCCCAGCATTTGCACATGACAGGTGCCCACGGTGCAGGAGTAGAATCTGTGGAAGCAGCAGTGGCTTTAGTTGCTGTGCCCTGCCACCTCCTCCCCAAAAAGGAGAAGTGTCCAAGGGATAGCAGACCCGTAGCACTGAGCGGCCTGCCGTGCTGACCACTGGATCCAGGCCACGTGCTGCAGACAGCGGCTGTGGGCGAGTGATGAGGCCACTACCCAGAAAGCTGCATGTGCACTGTGTGGGGTAAGGACAGTAGGAGATGCTGCTGCAAGATGCTGACTCCCTTGTTTTTCTTTTCATTTGTGCTCTGGGACTAAGCTGTGTATAAGTCATCAAATGGCAGAAGCAAGATTTTTCTTTTGAGATCTAGGAAATTATTTGTTTATACTCTACACTCTTATTTCCTATATCAGGATGGGGAGGCCACTACCTCAGGCCAGTTAAACTAAGAAGAAAGAATTTAAGGCAATTTGTAAGGATAGACAAAACCCCACATGATGGTATGAGTAGGAGAGAGAAAAAAAAAAGGGAGCCAGAAATTAGGTTACAAAGTGTACACCACACATAAAGGCTGATGCCTCTGTTACACCGTGAGCCAAATGTTTATCTCTAGGGTTTCTGGTAGCCAGTTGCGGGGTGTCCAGTGAAGGGGTGTACATGTCTGTGGTTAATCATATAGGTCAGGATAATGAGGTGATACTGCAGTGACAAATGGCAAATCTCCCTGGCTTACAACAACCAGTTTGCCTCTTATTCTTCTAGGGGACCATCATGGGCTGAGGTCAGGCCAAGGCCTTTTGTATCTGGTGTTACTGGAACATGGCTATGTGAATTCATTTATGTACAAGAGACCTCCCCATCCTGATGTAGGAAATGAATGGTGATGATTTACGAGCGCAACATCCTAAAAAACGTTTTTGTATTTCCCTAGCAAGATAACTTCAGGTTACAAGGCTCTGGTACTTGACCATGATGACTCCATGAGAAAACAGCAGAACGCCAGCTTTGCAGGTACCTCCACAGCACTGCCGGGCTGGGAACAGGGCCAGTGCTTGCACCAGCGCTGGAGGGGGCCACAGCAGAGTAAAGACAGAGTCTGCCATGCAGGAGTGCTTCGCAGGTCAGGCACTGCTCTGAGTGCTTTGTGTTAACCTGCCCCCCGCCCCCTAACTTGGGAAAGGTGTTAAAGAAGGAGAGAACGCCCTCAATGGTGTGTCCTTTGCATACACACCTTTGCATGCATCTGATGTGCCCAGGCTGTGTTTTATTGTTCTAGCAATTTATTGTTACAAAACAGATTGCTGCCATCAATTTGTCTCAGGTCCTTCTAGCACATCTGACAGGGACTAGTGTCTAGAGCCATGAGGACAGAGACCAGAAGGGACAAGAAGGAGTGGGCAGAGGGAATGGAAGGTAGAGTTAGGCCCAGAGAGCCCCAGGCTGCTGCCCAGACCTCCACGCCTGTGCCGGATGTGGTGTTGGCATCCATAGCAGTCTCGCAAAGTTGTTCTCATTTTCCAAATAAGGAATCTGAGGCCCAGGGAGAGGTGAAGTGCTGCAGGAGATCCAACCAGGCGCCGGCTCAGTGCCTCCTAGAAAGAGGAGTGTGGGCACGTTTGCAGGGGATCCAACCAGGCGTCAGCTCAGTGCCTCCTAGAAAGTGGAGTGTGGGCATGTTTGCAGGGGATCCAACCAGGCGTCGGCTCAGTGCCTCCTAGAAAGTGGAGTGTGGGCACGTTTGCAGGGGATCCAACCAGGCGTCTGCTCAGTGCCTCCTAGAAAGTGGAGTGTGGGCACGTTTGTAGGGGATCCCACCAGGCATCAGCTCAGTGCCTCCTAGAAAGAGGAGTGTGGGCACGTTTCAGAGAAAACTGGCTTAGGCCTCCCTGTTTCTGGCGTGGCCTTCCCTGGGAGCGAGTTAGGGACACGGAAGCTCACCCGCTTCTGAATGGGTCCACTCCTGGGGATTTCCGCGGCCTTCCCTGGGAGCGGGTTAGGGACACGGAAGCTCACCCCCTTCTGAATGGGTCCACTCCTGGGGATTTCCGCGGCCTTCCCTGGGAGCGGGTTAGGGACATGGAAGCTCACCCTCTTCTGAATGGGTCCACTCCTGGGGATTTCCACGGCCTTTCCTGGGAGCAGGTTAGGGACATGGAAGCTCACGCCCTTCTGAATGGGTCCACTCCCGGGGATTTCCATGGCCTTCCCTGGATGATCCACTCCTGGGGATTTTCCGCAGCTCTCCAGATGACGTGCACGCACACTAAACACCCAGAAGTTAGGGAGGCACTGATCCAGTGAAGTCCTCAGATCAACCTTGTGAGCTTTTTACAAGTACCTGTCACTGTTAAACTGCTGATGAAATGTGAAACGACTTCACAGGTTTTCAGTCTGATAAGCTCTCCTGTGTCACTGTCCCTTACCTTGTTAGTAAAGGTCAATGGTTCTCAAAGTTCCGGGCACATCCCCTGGGGGCTCATAAAACCAGACTGTCGGCCACTTCAGCCTTCTGGTTCGCTGTTCCTTGGTAATGCAGATGGCCCAGTAAGCAACTCTACAAACATTAGAACATTTTGAGGTAGACAGGGGAACTTAATCACCCCTTGTAGGCCCCCAGAAGACTGGACCCAACATCCAGCACAATGCCTCTCAGCCTTGGCTGTGCATCTGAAACACCTGCTGTTTGAAGACACCTGGGCCTGGAGACGGGCCAGAGCCACCTTGGTGGTCTGAGTATGAGGCCAGCATTAGAACCTCTGCTCTACGGGTGACTGCCCTGGGTTGATTTTTTTCCAGTATTATCTTTAGTACAGAATCTTTTCCTCTCTAAGGGCCTGAGACCCTCTCTTAGGAATAGAAGTACAGTTTTCTTCCCCACTCCTTTTGTCCAGAAGGAAAACCTGGTTTTACATCAGAAACTTGAGGTACTTTGAAAATTTGCCAGCTGCCTTGAAGGAGAGAGGGCTTGAGTGTATTTTGGGGGAAGAATGAGGGGACAACAGGGCAGGGAGAAGGGACAGAGCTAGAGGAAGGACAGGCCTGTGCCACCCAGGCCAGGGTAAGGGGAGCAGAGACCTTTTGGTTCCTGGTTTGTGACACAGGAAGGGAGGGAACTGGGGAGGACAGGTCATGATCAGTGTTTCCTGATTAAAAATTTTTTATTTTTATTTTTAATTATCATGGGCACAGAGTAGGTGTATATATTTGTGGGGTACATGAGATGTTTTGATACAGACATGCAATGTGAAAAAGCACATCATGGAGACTGGGGCACCCATCCCCTCAAGCATTTATCCTTTGTGCCACAAACAATCCGATTATATTGTTTTAGTTATTTTTAAATATGCAATTAAATTGTTATTGACTATAGTCACCCTTCTGTGCTGCTGCTCTACTGTGGCCTCAAAGATCATAAATGCTGTGGGTGCTGGCAAGATACTGAAATAAATTAATTCTGTATTTCTAAAAATAATTTCATACTTTCTTTTTACAGAAGGAATA